TCCTTCAGTGTCACAAAGTATAACAAATAATAATGAGTGCTGTGAAAATGGATTTGATAGTAGCAACAATATAGGTACACATTGATGAGGTGTACCTATAATGAGCTTCCTGAAGGTAAACACTCATATCAGGCTTATTTTAAAGATTTCCACAGTGACTATACTTTGGCGGATCTTAGAGAATGACTTGCATAAAACAGTCAATTCAGTGCTACTTTTGCTATTTTCATACTGTAAAGTACATGGTTTAACATGACCATTTTAAAGATGTTTCTCATGAGCTCAAATGGGGTGAGCTCTTTTTCATTTTTTGAGTTTTTGTTGTGTTCCAGGCATTGTGCTATATTCTTTAAATGCATTATCTCACTTAATCCTCCCAAAAAGAGCGATACCCATTTTAAAAAGAGGCAGAGTACTTGCCCTAGATTATACAACTAGTAAGTGGTGGTGTCTGGGCCAAAATGTAGGTCTGTTCACTCAAGCAAATTTGCTTAGCACTGGAGAGAGCCAAGGTGAATTAAGGCGTGGTCCTACGCCCTGCTGTAAATGCTGTGTTCGGAGGTGTGCACAGGCTGCAATAGGAACACAAAGGAGGCTCATTTCAGGCTCTCCGTGGTTTTTAGGATAAAATGCAAATCCTTTTGCCTAACACATTATAACCAGGTCCCCCAAACTCCTCTCCCTTTATCTAGTCCCACAGGGACCCGGTCACTCTTTCTGCCACAAAGATGCCGATGCTTGGACATCTCCAGTTTCGAGGAACTCACGTAGGAGACACGCCTTCACTTCCACCTTTGCCAAACCCCGACCCCTTCACACCGCTCCCCTGCACTCTCAATCCCTGTCCGCTGCAACACATATCCCCTCATCAGCACCTTCGGTGATTAGGCCCTCCAGGCGCGGGGGATGTGGGACTACCCGGACTGAGGACTGCGCACCGGAAGTAGTGGCGGCGCTGCGTAACGTCGAGAGGAAGTGCCTGATGCCGCGGCCTGTGATTGGGAGTTGCTGGAGTCGGTGCTTCACTCTTAAGGTTCCGATCACAGACTGCGGAGTGGGTCAGGGGCTGCGAGGGCTGCCCCAAGTCCTACCGGGTTTGCACGGGCGCGCCCGGCTCCGCCCGCAAGTGCGCCTTCCTGACTTACTGCTGGGTGCGCGGGGCTGGGGGTGCGAGTACCACCCCTGAAGTCTCTTCCTGGGCGACCTCCGGGGCCTCATTCTAGGCCTCCTTAAAGAGAAGGATCTAAATTAGGAAAAGGAAGTGCCCTTATCCACGACCAAGCTCTTCCACCTGCGGAGCTCGCTTAGTCTGCACCTCAACCGTGCGGAAAGTGACTGCCCTGTTTACTGAGGAAAAACTGGGGCTCAGAAAGGTGAAGTCATTTGCCATGGGCCATGCAGCTGGAAAGCACTGTTTTGTTTTGTTTTAATAAACAGATACCATGGAGTAGTTTGAAACAGGAACAAAATCTTCTGAAAGCTCGGAGCAGAAGCCTTTTTGGTCAACATGGAGGAAAAAAGACGGCGAGCCCGAGTTCAGGGAGCCTGGGCTGCCCCTGTTAAAAGCCAGGCCATTGCTCAGCCAGGCAAGAATCTGTAGGGATTTTGTGTGTGTGTGCTGGTTTGAGGCTGTCCCCTCTCTTGCTTCAGCTACCACTGCTAAGAGCCATCTCCACCAGAAGCCTGGCCAGACCTGGAAGAACAAAGAGCATCATCTCTCTGACAGAGAGTTTGTGTTCAAAGAACCTCAGCAGGTAAATTCATGGTTTTTTCTTCAATAGTGATACCCAGAAGTAAGATCCGCCTATTTCCTTGCAGGTAGTACGTAGAGCTCCTGAGCCACGAGTGATTGAGTAAGTAATTTGCTGTCTTCCTGTAATTGTTGAACTAACAAGTCTGTTTCCTTTGTTTCTTTAGCAGAGAGGGTGTGTATGAAATCAGCCTGTCACCCACAGGTGTATCTAGGTAAGCAAATCCTCACAAGAAGTGACCGTAATTTTTTGGTTAACAATGTTCATTCTGCACCCAGGGTCTGTTTGTATCCTGGCTTTGTTGACGTGAAAGAAGCTGACTGGATATTGGAACAGCTTTGTCAAGATGTTCCCTGGAAACAGAGGACTGGCATCAGAGAGGGTAAGTAGATCCCAGAGGTCACAGTTGGTGCTACCATTTCAAAGGCCTGTATTTTCTTTCTTAGATATAACTTATCAGCAACCAAGACTTACAGCATGGTATGGAGAACTTCCTTACACTTATTCAAGAATCACTATGGAACCAAATCCTCACGTATGTCAACATATTGTCATTGGTATGGTTTTGTCTTGCCCTTTTCTTGGTCTGTGGATTGCAGTGGCACCCTGTGCTGCGCACACTAAAGAACCGCATTGAAGAGAACACTGGCCACACCTTCAACTCCTTACTCTGCAATCTTTATCGCAATGAGAAGGACAGCGTGGACTGGCACAGTGATGATGAACCCTCACTAGGGAGGTGCCCCATTATTGCTTCACTAAGTTTTGGTGCCACACGCACATTTGAGATGAGAAAGAAGCCACCACCAGTGAGTATTCTCTTTTTCTTATGCTCTTCCTGAAACATTTATTACAACAAATGCTGTTTTCTAGGAAGAGAATGGAGACTACACATATGTGGAAAGAGTGAAGATACCCTTGGATCATGGGACCTTGTTAATCATGGAAGGAGCGACACAAGCTGACTGGCAGGTGAGGATCTGCAAGTAATATGAATCTGCTTTTTTATGTCAGAGTTATGTGTATTTCCATTTAGCATCGAGTGCCCAAAGAATACCACTCTAGAGAACCGAGAGTGAACCTGACCTTTCGGACAGTCTATCCAGACCCTCGAGGGGCACCCTGGTGACGTCAGAGCTTTGAGAGAGAAGCTTCACTGAAACGGAGCAAACCTTCCACTGAGAAGCCACTTCAAGAGGCTGGTGCTGCTAGATCTCATGATGTGGCTGTTGGGAAGATGGTGGGGTTTGTTTGCCAGCTTGGAGTCCTATTAAATGAAAGCCAGCAACTCATGTTGGTAATAGGTCTACTGTGGGAACAGTTATCCCTAACCACAGCTCAAAATCGCTATCATCTTTAGGCAAATTAAAATCTATGTGGCAGTGCTCATGGATGATTTTGTTCTAAGCAGTTTTCCTCCTGCCC